AAAAAAAAAAAAAAAAAAAAAAAAAAAAAAAATCAGATTCCTGTTCCCCAGGCATCCTGAATCATCAGGGATGGAGTCTCAAAATAAATGTACATTTATTTATTTTTTATTTTTGTATAGACGAGGTGTCGCTATACGTTGCCCAGGCTGGTCTCAAACTCCTTGGCTCCAGCAATCCTCCTGCCTCGGCCTCCCAAAGCACTGGGATTATAGGCCTGAGCCACCACGCCGGCCTAATTGTACTTTTATTTTTTTGAGACGGAGTTTCACTCTTGTTCCTCAGGCTGGAGTGCAATGGCACGATCTTGGCTCACCGCAACCTCCGTCTCCAGGGTTCAAGCGATTCTTCTGCCTCAGCCTCCCGAGTAGCTGGGATTACAGGCATGTGCCACCACGCCCGGCTAATTTTGTATTTTTAGTGGAGACGGGGTTTCTCCATGTTGGTCAGGCTAGTCTTGAACTCCCGACCTCAGGTGATCCGCCCGCCTCGGCCTCCCAAAGTGCTGGGATTACAGGCGTGAGCAAGTGCGCCCGGCCTTAAATGTACCTTTTAAACCAAGTTCTGCAGTAGATTCTTAGGCATTAAAGTTTGAGAGCCATGTTTCTGAGGGGCGTCATGCTGAAGGCTATATATTCTTGCGGCCCCCGGACCGAGCCTAGCCCTTGCATTCCCACCCTGGGCTCTCTCTCAGCGACAACTTTTCCCAGGCGTCGGGGCTTCCCTCGAGCGTGGCGACCCCGCAGACATGGTGCCAAGAGCCAGGGTGGGCGGCGGGGCGGGTGGGAGAGCGGCGGCGCTGGGGGCGAGGGCACCATGCGACCGCGGGCGCCGGGACCACAGCGCGCCGGGAAGGAGGCCGAGGCGGCAGGAAAAAAGCCGAAGATACTTGGGGGGACCGAGGGGCCAAGCGACGGAGGGAGGAACAGAATACAGCCTCGCGCTGGTCCCGAGCACTGGGACGCGCGGGGAGAGCAGGAGGCCGGGCGGGGAGGTTCGGGGCGGGGCGCGCTACCCGCAGTCCCCGGAGCTCGGCTAACTCGGCGCCCAGTGCACGGCCGCACCATGGGGTCCCGCCACTTCGAGGGGATTTATGACCACGTGGGGCACTTCGGCAGGTATGGGGGAGGGGCCCCGCGGCGCCACGCGGAGATATAATAATTAGCTTTTCTTCTCTTGCAGATTCCAGAGAGTCCTCTATTTCATATGTGCCTTCCAGAACATCTCTTGTGGTATTCACTACTTGGCTTCTGTGTTCATGGGAGTCACCCCTCATCATGTCTGCAGGCCCCCAGGCAATGTGAGTCAGGTTGTTTTCCATAATCACTCTAATTGGAGTTTGGAGGACACCGGGGCCCTGTTGTCTTCAGGCCAGAAAGATTATGTTACGGTGCAGTTGCAGAATGGTGAGATCTGGGAGCTCTCAAGGTGTAGCAGGAATAAGAGGGAGAACACATCGAGTTTGGGCTATGAATACACTGGCAGTAAGAAAGAGTTTCCTTGTGTGGATGGCTACATATATGACCAGAACACATGGAAAAGCACTGCGGTGACCCAGTGGAACCTGGTCTGTGACCGAAAATGGCTTGCAATGCTGATCCAGCCCCTATTTATGTTTGGAGTCCTACTGGGATCGGTGACTTTTGGCTACTTTTCTGACAGGTAAAATCAAATATTTAGGATTGTTGTATCAGTCCTCTTCCACTGTGTGACTCTTATTTTTCAGGCTAGGACGCCGGGTGGTCTTGTGGGCCACAAGCAGTAGCATGTTTTTGTTTGGAATAGCAGCGGCGTTTGCAGTTGATTATTACACCTTCATGGCTGCTCGCTTTTTTCTTGCCATGGTGAGTTGTGTTTTTTACTTCTTTAATTCTGCTTGAATATAAATCCCTATTATTTGTTTTTCAGGTTGCAAGTGGCTATCTTGTGGTGGGGTTTGTCTATGTGATGGAATTCATTGGCATGAAGTCTCGGACATGGGCGTCTGTCCATTTGCATTCCTTTTTTGCAGTTGGAACCCTGCTGGTGGCTTTGACAGGATACTTGGTCAGGACCTGGTGGCTTTACCAGATGATCCTCTCCACAGTGACTGTCCCCTTTATCCTGTGCTGTTGGGTGCTCCCAGAGACACCTTTTTGGCTTCTCTCAGAGGGACGATATGAAGAAGCACAAAAAATAGTTGACATCATGGCCAAGTGGAACAGGGCAAGCTCCTGTAAACTGTCAGAACTTTTATCACTGGACCTACAAGGTCCTGTTAGTAATAGCCCCACTGAAGTTCAGAAGCACAACCTATCATATCTGTTTTATAACTGGAGCATTACGAAAAGGACACTTACCGTTTGGCTAATCTGGTTCACTGGAAGTTTGGGATTCTACTCGTTTTCCTTGAATTCTGTTAACTTAGGAGGCAATGAATACTTAAACCTCTTCCTCCTGGGTAAGTAGTTACAGTATATTTAAATTTGGCAGAGACTTATAGAGGGCTGCTTGCTCAATGACAGGTGTAGTGGAAATTCCCGCCTACACCTTCGTGTGCATCGCCATGGACAAGGTCGGGAGGAGAACAGTCCTGGCCTACTCTCTTTTCTGCAGTGCACTGGCCTGTGGTGTCGTTATGGTGATCCCCCAGGTGAGTTATCTTCTGTTTTTTATAAGACAGTTTGTGATGATCTATTCTGCTAAATTTTTTTCAGAAACATTATATTTTGGGTGTGGTGACAGCTATGGTTGGAAAATTTGCCATCGGGGCAGCATTTGGCCTCATTTATCTTTATACAGCTGAGCTGTATCCAACCATTGTAAGGTAAGGATGAATTGTTTTCTGGTTGTTTTCCTTACTTGTCTCAGCCTCTCTCCTCTGTTTCCAGATCGCTGGCTGTGGGAAGCGGCAGCATGGTGTGTCGCCTGGCCAGCATCCTGGCGCCGTTCTCTGTGGACCTCAGCAGCATTTGGATCTTCATACCACAGGTGTGCTTCAGTTTGCAGACCCTCCCCAAGGGGGGGTAAGTGTCTTTTTTCTTTCTGACCACAGCTCCTAGGACAGCACCTTCAGGAGTAATAATGCAGGCAGTAGCTGGCAATTAAGGAGGCACTCCATGGTGGGTCATGAAGGAATGAATGAGTGAGTGATGAGATTAAACCTCGTTGATGAGGAAAAGAACTCGAAGTCCAGCACAAGTAACCAAAGATCTCACCGAGTAATCACAGTGACAACTGTTATGTCAAATTCAAATCCATTACCCTCTGAAAACAGTTAGGAAATTCTATTCTCCGAAGGGTTCGTTCCTTTCTTGATGTGTCACTTATCATTATTTTTAATTCCTTCTAGTTGTTTGTTGGGACTATGGCCCTCCTGAGTGGAGTGTTAACACTAAAGCTTCCAGAAACCCTTGGGAAACGGCTAGCAACTACTTGGGAGGAGGCTGCAAAACTGGAGTCAGAGAATGAAAGCAAGTCAAGCAAATTACTTCTCACAACTAATAATAGTGGGCTGGAAAAAACGGAAGCGATTACCCCCAGGGATTCTGGTCTTGGTGAATAAATGTGCCATGCCTGCTGTCTAGCACCTGAAATATTATTTACCCTAATGCCTTTGTATTAGAGGAATCTTATTCTCATCTCCCATATGTTGTTTGTATGTCTTTTTAATAAATTTTGTAAGAAAATTTTAAAGCAAATATGTTATAAAAGAAATAAAAACTAAGATGAAAATTCTCAGTTTTAAAAACTGCTTTCTTATTGCTGCAAAATATTTTTCAA